AAGCCACAGCCACCATACTCACCTAGTCCCCACATAATGATGGCCCAAGGAACTCGCTTCCTCAATTTTTGCTTAGTTTTACTCATTCATTCTTTCGAGAAATAGAAGAATGCCAGACACTAGGCATACAGCTATCAAACAGTGAGAAAACAACAGGCCCCATTTCATGTGCCTTAGAGTGTAGTGAAGGAGACAGAAAATGCCAACAAGTAAACACGCAAAAACTAACTGTCAATGGTTGCTCTAAAGGAACACAAAGTGCCATGAGCAAGGAAATAGGAGGGACCTACTTGAGATGACATAGAAAGTCAAAGAAGGCTTCTCCAGAAAGGGGGCATCAAAGCTGGGACACGAAGAAAGAGAATCAGACAGCCAGACACACAAGAGCCGACAAGATCTCCAGAAGGAGTGCTGCCATGGGGAGCAAGTGTGGCATGGCCCTGGGGTGCAGGCCAGGCCGGGGGCAGGGACTGAAGCAAGTTGTGAAATTTCTGATTATCAGGGGCAGAATGGATTCCTAAGGCAGCCACTGTCTTCTGTTAACTCTGGAGTTTTCTGCATCCCTTTTGCTTTAAATGAGGCATACATGTTTTCATAGCTGTGATGAAACCCCTACAATTCTCCAGTTTAGCATTATTTATTTTACTCTTAAAAAATAACAAAGCTGACCCTGGCAGATGTTTGTACTGGGAGATTCAGATCCATCCAGGCCCCCACTGTTAATAGCCCACGGGAAAGTCCCTGCAGTCTCTCAGGGAAGTCATTCTGTGTAGAATCTGTAATTTCACAGGCAAGTCCTGCAACTTTTTAATTGTTTAAAATTCCCAGAAGGAATAATTACTGAAATTATCTATGAAGGGTTTAATGGACACAGACATGAGAGCTATAAACAATGTGATACTATGTCCTGTTAACTCACAGAGAACGGAAGGGCTGGAACGGGACCCAGCCAGCAGGGTTTGTGACCGCCTCTGCTGTGACGTCACAGCCTGGTGAGGAGGGGGCTGCAGTTCCTCAGGAAACTGCCAGTGGACAAATTCATAAACAAGAGCTCCAGTTCCCTGGAACCTGAGTCGGGAGACCTGCAGCTCACTTTCTCCCTGTTTGCTGGCCAGCAGGGTTTGTGGCCGCCTCTGCTGTGACGCCACAGCCTGGTGAGGAGGGGGCTGCAGTTCCTCAGGAAACTGCCAGTGGACAAAGTCATAAACAAGAGTTCCAGTTCCCTGGAACCTGAGTCGGGAGGCCTGCAACTCACTTTCTCCCTGTTTGCTGGCCCAGACAGGCCTGTGCTAGAGGGCTGGATAGTGTGGTAGTGTGGTGGATAGAGTGCTGCCTCTATCCACAACGCAGCCATATGCTGACTGAAGATAACTTTGTGTCTGGAAGAGCCCTCTGATTTCTTACACTAATGGCCTTACACGACATGGAGGATTTTACATTTGATGGAACAAAGCGCTTAAGTGTCAACTACGTGAAGGGAATTCTTCAACCGACAGACACCTGTGACATCTGGGATAAGATCTGGAACTTCCAAGCCAAGCCTGATGACCTGCTTATTTCTACCTATCCTAAAGCAGGTAGGTGGAAGGGCTTGCAGGGGAAGGGGAAGATGTTCTAACAAGTATTTGATCATATTTTAAGGAATGTACTATACTAGATGTCTATTCATCTTCATTTTACGTGCACGTAAGGAACAACATGGACTCAGGAGATAGTGGAATTAATACAAAATGAAGGTGATGTGGAGAAAAGTAAACGGGCACCGACTCATCAACGATTTCCTTTCCTCGAAATGAAAATCCCATCCTTAGGATCTGGTGAGTATAAATAGCCACACTTCACTACAGTCTCGTAGAAATTGATCGAAAACCAGTTTTGCAGGTTTGGAACAAGCTCATGCAATGCCCTCACCACGGATCCTGAAAACACATCTTCCCTTTCACTTGCTGCCACCATCCTTGCTAGAGAAAAACTGTAAGGTAAAAAAGCAAAAGGAATTCAGAGTTGTACTTTCTTCCCTTCCCCTCCCCTCATCATTCCCAGATAATCTATGTAGCAAGAAATCCCAAGGACAACATGGTGTCCTATTACCATTTCCAAAGAATGAATAAAGCTCTTCCTGCTCCAGGAACATGGGAAGAGTATTTTGAGACTTTTCTGGCTGGGAAAGGTGAGAGAATTTAGCTTTGTTTCCCTTCGTTTCTCATTGTCCTGTTTTCCATCCCATCCTCCAGTGTGCTGGGGCTCCTGGCATGAACATGTGAAAGGATGGTGGGAAGCCAAAGACAAACACCGTATTCTCTATCTCTTCTATGAGGACATGAAGAAGGTGAGCACAGTGCCATCTAAGGTGTACCCACTAATCATTACTTTTCTTTTGACTCTGATCATAGAACCCAAAGCATGAAATTCAGAAGCTGGCAGAATTTATTGGGAAGAAATTAGATGACAAAGTTCTAGATAAAATTGTCCATTACACTTCGTTTGATGTCATGAAACAGAATCCAATGGCAAACTATTCATCGATTCCTGCTGAAATCATGGACCACTCCATTTCTCCATTCATGAGAAAAGGTTTTTATAGTTTATTTTCATTATAATCTTAATACTGAACCTCTCCCACATAACTGTATTTCAGGGGCAGTGGGAGACTGGAAGAAACACTTCACCGTGGCTCAGAATGAGAGATTTGATGAAGATTACAAGAAGAAAATGACTGATACCAGACTAACTTTCCACTTCCAGTTCTAGTAAGGAAGAAAAACTGAAAATGTTTTAGTTTATTACCCAGTATATTTGGGTAATAATGAAAGTTTAATTCTCATAACAAATGATATCAGATTCCAGTTATCAGAATAGTTTACTGTGTTTGCTCTTATTCACTCTACTAAAAAATTATTTTAAAAGGCTGGAGGCAAGGTGGTGACAGGCAGCAGGGTGGCGACATGGAGAGAGGGAAGCTCAATAAATCACTAGGTACAATCCTGGTATCATTGCCAATTATCATCATATTTACATTTTCTACAATCATGTGCTTATTAACATATTGGAAATGCTTCAGTCCTCACATGATAATACACTAACATTTTCAGATTAAGTTTTGGTTCAAGTTAATTTTTTTTTTTTTTTTTTTGAGACGGAGTCTCGCTCTGTCGCCCAGGCTGGAGTGCAGTGGCACGATCTCGGCTCACTGCAAGCTCTGCTTCCTGGGTTCACGCTATTCCCCTGCCTCAGCCTCCCGAGTAGCTGGGACTATGGGCGCCCACCACCACTCCCGGCTAATTTTTTTTTTTGTATTCTTAGTAGAGACGAGGTTTCACCGTGTTAGCCAGGATGTTCTCGATCTCCTGACCCCATGATCCACCCGCTTCGGCCTCCCAAAGTGCTGAGATTACAGGCGTGAGCCACTGCGCCCAGCCGGTTCAAGTTAATTTTTAAATGCATCACTAACGTGTAAATAGTGACTGTTTGTTCCAGCAATTTTTTGGTGGTGAAGTAACCATCAAGTGATTCAGGTTCCTCTTGGAACCCTCCAAGAAAAACTTCAGGGTCCTAGTGTAATACATCTGTCCCCATCTCTCACTGGCGTATATATTTAACTGGACTCACTCTCCCACCCTCAGCTAATGCTACAATCCTGGAGTCACCTCTTGACTCATCTTTCCCATTGCCACCACAATCCATTCTAATATGTCAGAAAATCTGTCAGTTTTAATCTACGAAATCTCTTAAAATATTTCCGTCTAACCATTCCTTGTTTTCCTTCTATTTCTATAGCCACCCTTCTGGTTCACAAACCTTTTACTTCTTGCCTCAACTAGTGTAATAGCTTCCTAACCCATTTCTCTCTATTTCAGACAGATGGCAAGGTTATTTTCCTTAAAAAGACTCTTATTATGTTGTTCCTTAGCTCAAAATCCTTCAATGGCTGAACTTTCACTGCCTGAAAGATAAATCCCAAGATTTTAGCCATGCATTCAAGAGCAGCTATAACCATAATGACTCCAGCCTTCACACTTCCAGCTTCACCTTCCAAACCACCTCCATATTCCAGCAAATTAGCCTACTTACTGGGTCCTAGTCACATCTTACCACTTCCTACCCTCCCAGTTTTATTTATACCAAGCCTCCTCCTGAAATTTCTCTTCCTTTCTTTCTACCTACCCAAGACATACCACGTGCTTCAATAACCAGTCCCTTCCTCCTACAAACACTACAACCTGGAAAGCACTCTTGCTTTTCTGAAGTCCTCTATACTTAGTGTAACTCTTCTGTGATGAAGATTAAAGTGTATTATGGCAACTCTCATGTTTCTGTATTGTCTCTCTTTGCTTATTTTA